CCGGCCTTTTTGTTTTTTTCTTTTCTTTTCCTTTTTTTTTTTTGAGACGGAGTCTCGTTCTGTCGCCCAGGCTGGAGCATCTTTAGCATGCGAGGTGGTCATGAACGACAAGGAGAAAAAACAAGGTGAAGGGGAATGGGGAGTGTTGGCAATTTAGATAGAATGTGCACGAAAGGTTTCAATGGGAAATTCTAATTTGAATAAAAACGCACAAAACGCGAGGAAAGCCTAGGAACACATCAGCCGTATACTTTGCCGTAGAGAAGTTAAGGATGAGGAACAGGCACCAAGAACAAATCCCAGCGTAAGGCTCCCTTTAAGTGCGGCTCCCAGGGTTACGTATTCCCATTGCCTACAGGCGAGGCCGCGGGTCTGTAAACAAGCGACTGCCGCTGCAACCTCCATTTTGCTTCCTGGCACCAAATCTAGGCTGACCTACTTACTGCCATCCCTTTCCCACTCCCGGTTTTCTTTTCTTTCTTTTTTTTTTTCTCGAGACAGAGTCTCGCTCTGTAGCCCAGGCTGGAGAACAGTGGCGCGATCTCGGCTCACTGCAACCTCCGCCTCCTGGGTCCAAGAGATTCTCCTGCCTCAGCCTCCCGAGTAGCTGGGATTACAGGCGCGCGCCACCCCGCCCGGCTAAGTTTTTGTATTTTTAGTAGAGACGGGTGGGGGGAGGGGGGAGGGGGTCACCATGTTGGCCAGGCTACTCTCGAAATCGTGACCTCGTGATCCGCCCGCCTCGGCCTTCCAAAGTGCTAGGATTACAGGCGTGAGCCACCACTCCCGGCCCTGGGTGCTGGTTTTCTTCACCTCCGAGTGAACAGCAGAGGGGGCTGTTGGGTGAGGGCCAGAAGAGTTGGGGAGGCACGAGGGCGTCCAGCGCTGCCCTCACTCAAGATGGCGGCCAGAGCCTCGCGCTTGGTCGCGTGGGGCGGTGCGTGAGTGCTTAGCTCACAGGCTCCGGGACCGCGCTCGGGGGCGGGTCTATAGTGGGAAGGGGACGCGCGCCCTGCGGCCCGGCCTCTAGTCATCGCCCTCGCAGCGGCGGCCAACATCACCGCCACTGCCACCCCTCCCAGACTGTGGACGGGAGGATGGAGTCGATGGCCGTCGCTACCGACGGCGGGGAGAGGCCGGGGGTCCCAGCGGGCTCAGGTCTGTCGGCTTCCCAGCGTCGGGCGGAGCTGCGTCGGAGAAAGCTGCTCATGAACTCGGAACAGCGCATCAACCGGATCATGGGCTTTCACAGGCCCGGGAGCGGCGCGGGTAAGAGCCTCGATTTCCCCTCAGTCTCCCGCAATACATAAGGCTTTTACATTTCTTTTCTCAGAAGAAGAAAGTCAAACAAAATCAAAGCAGCAGGACAGTGATAAACTGAACTCCCTCAGCGTTCCTTCCGTTTCAAAGCGAGTAGTGCTGGGTGATTCAGTCAGTACAGGAACAACTGACCAGCAGGGTGGTGTGGCCGAGGTAAAGGGGACCCAACTGGGAGACAAATTGGACTCGTTCATTAAACCACCTGAGTGCAGTAGTGATGTCAACCTTGAGCTCCGGCAGCGGAACAGAGGGGACCTGACAGCGGACTCGGTCCAGAGGGGTTCCCGCCATGGCCTAGAGCAGTACCTTTCCAGATTCGAAGAAGCAATGAAGCTAAGGAAACAGCTGATTAGTGAAAAACCCAGTCAAGAGGATGGAAATACAACAGAAGAATTTGACTCTTTTCGAATATTTAGATTGGTGGGATGTGCTCTTCTTGCTCTTGGAGTCAGAGCTTTTGTTTGCAAATACTTGGTAAGAAAAGATCTGTAAATTATTAACTAACTGAAATATTTAATTTTATCTTCTATCTTCACAGTCCATATTTGCTCCATTTCTTACTTTACAACTTGCGTACATGGGATTATACAAATATTTTCCCAAGGTAAATTAATTTTTTTTCTAAATTTCGATGATTTGAAGATTAATTTGAGTCTTTCTCTACACAGAGTGAAAAGAAGATAAAGACAACAGTACTAACAGCTGCACTTCTATTGTCGGGAATTCCTGCCGAAGTGATAAATCGATCAATGGATACCTATAGCAAAATGGGCGAAGTCTTCACAGATCTCTGTGTCTACTTTTTCACTTTTATCTTTTGTCATGAACTGCTTGATTATTGGGGCTCTGAAGTACCATGAAGCCTGTAGAACTGAGAAGGAGAAGCTTACAAAAAAAAAAAAATCCTCTTCTATATTGCAGTGTCTCTAAAGGAGGCAAATTGGTTTACACCTTCATGTAATTCTTTTACTTTAGGGGTTGTAAAGCTACTTTATTAGATATAGAATGGCAGATTCTCTGATTTAAAAGGGCTGAGTTTGTATTATTACTGATATGAAGAATAGAGTACCAATGTCATTAATTGATTTTTCTTGTTAATCAGAATTCCTATTCTGTACCTTTCCTCTAACTTCTCAGATTTGTAATTCTTCTTTTGGGAGCTGAGCTAGTGCTTTTAGGAGAACAGATAAATGTGGTCTCAGCCAGCCCTAGAGACTGCTTCTTGTGTTTGTGTCATTCTGTCCTGAGAAATGAAGTCATCTGAAAAATAAAATGAAAGAAACTGAATTGTCTAATGTTAACTCTGCACATTGTAACTTTTCTTGTTGAGTTAGTATCTTAATTTTTACTCCAGCACAAGTATTTAATCAAAGAAAAGATTCATACATGTGAAATTGGAAGGTATTTATAAAATTTTTATTGCTGTATACCAAACTCAGAATTGGAACTTTTTACATTTGAGTTTCACTTTTTAGAAGTATGTTTTAAGCAAGCAAAAACAAAATGGGATGTGAAGAATTGAGGCATGCAACCCAATAGCATAAATGTCCTTTTTCCCCCCAAATATGGTCTAGATGAGTTATTATAAACATTGTTTTTATTTTTTTGAGACAGAGTTTCGCTCTTGTTGCCCAGGCTAGAGTGCAATGGCGCCATCTCGGCTCACCGCAACCTCCACCTTCCTGGTTCAAGGGATTCTCCTGCCTCAGCCTCCCAAGTAGCTGGGATTACAGGCATGCACCACCACGCCCAGCTAATTTTTATATTCTTTAGTAAAGACAGGGTTTCTCCATGTTGGTCAGGCTGGTCTCGAACTTCTGACCTCAGGTGATCTGCCCACCTCGGCCTCCCAAAGTGCTGGGATTACAGGCGTGAGCCACTGCACCTGGCCTTATAAATATCCTTTTAACTAACTCAGTAACTGCCATATTTTGTTGGGTTGTCTTCTTAAAAGAATATAAGACTAAAGTGTTAATGTCACTTGGTGTTACATTTCCTTACAGATTTTTGTATAGTCTAATTTGGTTAATCCTTGTGACATTAAAAACACATACACTTTTTAAAAAATTACTCTTTAAGTCTTGATTTCTGTCATTTCA